AGGGCATGTGTGGTATTGTAAATCTAATTTCTAGAATTTTATTCCATCATGACTCTGATACAAATCTTTGTCATGCACCATTGTGATTTCATTCTTAAGACTGGTTGAAGCCTACATATAAAATTTTGAGATCTCCCAGGGCCAACCTTGAAGTGGTTTGACTCTTCTCCCTGGGCCCTGCTCTCAGTAAGAATTTTGACATCACTGGATGCAGTAACCAGGTAATGTTATATTCTTGACTGCACCATGACACAGACATCATTGTGACATATTACTGTGTCCGTCACTTAAAAGATGTAACTCTCCTCTCTGGAATGGGCACTGCACATAGGATAGGATAGTCACATATTCATAGGCCAGGCACACAGGTGATGATACTTTTTTTTTTTGCCAGGGCCATGCCCAAAAGAAGGCATTTTGACATATCAAAGGGCCTATCATGCAGGTAATATGACTCTTCTGCTTGGGATCTGCCCACCTGCATAGTGACACATTGCTAGGCCAGACACAAAGGTGATGGTACTGTTCAGCCAGGGACAGGCTTTAAGAAAAGTTTTATGGCTGGGCATGGTGGCTCACACCTGTAATCCCAGCACTTTGGGAGGCCGAGGCGGGTGGATCACGAGGTGAGGAGATCGAGACCATCCTGGCTAACACGGTGAAACCCCATTTCTACTAAAAATACAAAAAAATAAGGCAGGTGCCATGGCAGGTGCCTGAAGTCCCAGCTACTTGGGAGGCTGAGGTGGGAGAATGGCGTGAACCCAGGAGTCGGAGCTTGCAGTGAGCCGAGATCGTGCCACTGCACTCCAGTCTGGGCAACAGAGCGAGGCTCCATCTCAAAAAAAAAAGAAAAAAGGAAGAAAGAAAAGAAAAGCTTTGTGACATATCTCTATGCCTATCACCTAGGTGATGTGACTTCCTGCTTGACCCTGCCCACATGGAGCATTGTGACATATGTGTGGAACCTGCACTTAGGTGATGTAACTCTCTTGACTGGGTCCTTTTCTAAGGGGGGCTTGTGAATATCTCAGGACCCAGGACCATGTGATATGGTATTCAGCCTTGTTTTTTCCCACATATTAAACCCCCACAAACAAGACTTTTGCTGTATTTCAGGGCCCAACACCTGGATGATGTTACTCTTCTGCCTAGGTCATGCGTAAAGAGGGAATTAGGGCATATTGCTTGGCCCAGTCCCGTAATGATATGACTCTCCTGCTTGTGCCAGAGCCACAGAAGGTATTTTGATATATCTTGTTCCCTTTCTGTACCACTCCTCTTTTTCTTTTTTTCCTGGCAATAGTGTGCTTGGTGACATAATCTTTGAGGCTGTCACATCACCAAGATTATATTGTATCACTGGACCAGCATAAAGCTGACACTTCTGACTATGCCCAGCCTTCAAATAATACTACACTGTATAATTGGCTCAACACCCAGGTAATGTGACTTTCCTTTCTTGTCCCTGCTCAGATGGAACTTTCCTTTTTCTCTCTGCCCACAGGTGATATTGTTCCATTTACCTGAGACCAGATAAAAAGCCTAATGATGACGCTTGTCCCCAGAGCCAGGACACGTGCAGGACAGGATCATTACTCTCATCCCTGCCCCAGATTTTCACAGGTACTATTGTGACATACACCTTTACCCAGCTCCAGCCTGCAGTTAATGTGGCCCTCTTTCCTAGGTGCTGCTTACAGAGGGCATCATGACATATTGCTTGACAAAGAACCTAAGTGATGTTAATATTCTGCATAGGTTGCTAAAAAATGGGAATGTGAGAAATACCTTGCTTCAGTCCAAAGGTATGATGATCAAGCTTATGTTGGGATTCAGCACTGTCCTCTCTTTTTTCTTCCCTGTCCATAGTGGGCTTGCTGACATATTATGTGAAACTGTACCCGGGTGAAGTGACTCTTCTGACTAGGCCCAGCATACAAATGAGATTATGCTGTATCACTGGCTCAGTGTCGAGGTGAGTTGACTCCCTTTCCTTGTCTCTGCTTACCAGCAAATGAATAATTTGACTCATTTTCTAGGCCCAGATCACAGAAGTAATTGTGCCATATGTGGAACAAGCAGCTAAGCAATAGATAACATCCATCGTGGCTCTGCCTTCAAAGGGAAATTTTACATATGTCACTGGGACCATCACCCAGATGATGTGAGTTATCTGCCTGAAACCTTTCTACAAAATCTAGGAAATGTGATTCTTCTCTCCTGCCTAGGTCCTGCCCACTAAAAGAATTGTGACATAACGCTGACTGCAAAAACTGGGTAATGCAACTCTCCTCTTTATTCTGGAGTCTGCCAAAACAAGGGATTATCACATATTGCGGAGTCCAGCACCCAGGTGATGTGAGTCTTCTCTGTTTCTCTAAGATTATGAGACTCTCCTGCTCTGTTTCTGCCCGCAGGTAAAATTTTGTCATATACCCAGCTTCAGATACCATGCAATAATACAACTATCATACCTGGACCCAAAGAGGAGAGATATTTTGATTCTCATTGCCATTCTTATGGCCACAAGCAAAGTAATGGTTCTCATAGTGGTATAAAGTTCACACAGTATTATGACACTCCCAGCGTATCATAGAAAATGTGAGTAGTACAATGAGTGTTATAACAGGGAACAGCAAACCAATGCTATTGTGATTATTGGATTCACACCCAGCTGACGCGACTATCATTCTCTCACAAGAACAGAACCTGCAAATAAAGTACTAAATCTCACCAAAAGAGCAGTAAAAGATTGAAATTGTTCCTCTCAT